CGTCGCTTGCGGGCCAGCACGAGTTCCGGGTGGGCGTGGGCTCAGCGGGCCCGCGCTCAGAGCAGCCATCCGGCCCCGATGGCCCCTGGCAGTGAGGGGCTTAGCACCTGGGCCAGCAGCTGCTGTGCTGGATTTCTCCCCGGCCTTAGCTGCCTCCCCGCAGGGCAGGGCTTGGGACCTGCAGCCCGCCATGCCTGAGCCTCTCTCCCCTGCCCCACTCCGTGGGCTCCTGCACAGCCCGAGCCTCCCCTATGAGCGCCGCTCCCTGCTCCACGGCGCCCAGTCCCATCCACTGCCCAAGGGCTGAAGAGTGCAGGCGCATGGCCGGGGACTGCCAGGCAGCTTCACCTGCGGCCTGGTGCAGGATCCACTGGGTGAAGCCAGCTGGGCTCCTGAGTCTGGTGGGGACTTGGACAACATTTATGTCTAGCTAAGGGATTGTAAATACACCAATCAGCACTCTGTATCTAGCTCAAGGTTTGTAAACACACCAATCAGCACCCTGTGTCTAGCTCAGGGTTTGCGAACACACCAATCGACCCTCTGTATCTAGCTAATCTAGTGGGGACATGGAGAACTTTTGTGTCTAGCTCAGGAATTGTAAATGCACCAATCAGCACCCTGTGTCTAGCTCAGGGTTTGTGGATGCACCAATCAGCACTCTGAGCCTAGCTAATCTGGTGGGGACTTGGAGAATCTTTATGTCTAGCTAAGGGATTGTGAATGCACCAATTGGCACTCTATATCTAGCTCAAGGTTTGTAAACACACCAATCAGCACCCTGTGTCTAGCTCAAGGTTTGCAAATGCACCAATCTATACTCTGTATCTAGCTAATCTAGTGGGGAGGTGGAGAACTTTTGTGTCTAGCTCAGGGATTGTAAACACACCAATCAGCACCCTGTCAAAATGGACCAATCAGCTCTCTGTAAAACAGACCAATCGGCTCTCTGTAAAATGGACCAATCAGCAGGATGTGGGTGGGCCAGATAAGAGAATAAAAGCAGGCTGCCCGAACCAGCAGTGGTAACCTGCTCAGGTCCCCTTCCATGCTGTGGAAGCTTTGTTTTTTTGCACTTTGCAGTAAATCTTGCTGCTGCTCATTCTTTGGGTCCACACTGCCTTTATGAGCTGTAACACTCACCGTGAAGGTCTGCAGCATCACTCCTGAAACCTGTGAAACAACGAACCCCCCGGGGAGAAACGAACAACTCCAGACTCGCCGCCTGAAGAGCTGTAACTCTCACTTCGAAGGTCTGCAGCTTCGCTCCTGAGTCAGTGAAACCACGAACCCACCGGAAGGAAGAAACTCTGAACACATCCAAACATCAGAAGGAACAAACTCCGGACACGCAGCCTTTAAGAATTGTAACACTCACCGCGAGGGTCCGTGGCTTCATTCTTGAAGTCAGTGAGACGAAGAACCCACCAATTCCGGTAGGAGTAGGAAATCACATCACCTTCTTTTAATCAGTCTCAAATACCTGGCCCCTTGTGGAACCTGCAAGAGCCAGGTTTGGCGAATGCAATGATAAGCAATTGTCTAATCACTGCCTTGAAAAAGAGCAGAGCATTTGAGTATGCTGTCTCCTCCTCTCCCTCACTTCAGTTGGGCCCAACATGACAGTCTTAATGGAAGCTCGGGGGTCAAAGGCTGGTGGCTTACTTCACGTATATTGCAGCATTTCAGTACTGCTCTGCACGTGTGCTCCCCCGCCTGATGAGGTAAGTGTTAAACAGGGATGATCACAGCTTCAATCCTAACTCACCTGCTCTTCTACTTCCGCAGCTTACTCCAGTGCCCACAGATACGACAGAGTGTCCCAAGTGCCCCTCACACTCTATTAGCTGCATCCTTAACCTCTTTTTGCCACACCATAAGCATTGGGTTTTGTTTGTTTTGAGATGGAGTCTTGCTCTGTTGCCAGGCTGGAGTGCAATGGCGTGATCTCAGCTCACTGCAATATCTGCGTCCAGGGTTCAAGCGATTCCCCTGCCTCAGCCTCCTGTATTAGCTGGGACTACAGGCGCACACCACCACGCGCAGCTAATTTTTTTGTATTTTAGTAGAGAAGGTTTCACGATGTTGGCCAGGATGGTCTCAATCTCCTGACCTCGTGATCTGCTCGCCTCGGCCTTCCAAAGTGCTGGGATTACAGGCATGAGCCACGGCGCCTGGCCAGCATTGGGGTATTTTATTGAAGATGGAAGCCATGAATGTTGAGAAAGCCTCAGCAGATGGGAACTTGCCAGAGGTGATCTCTAACATCAAGGAGACTCTGAAGATAGTGTCCAGGACACCAGTTAACATCACTATGGCAGGGGACTCTGGCAATGGGATGTCCACCTTCATCAGTGCCCTTCGAAACACAGGACATGAGGGTAAGGCCTCACCTCCTACTGAGCTGGTAAAAGCTACCCAAAGATGTGCCTCCTATTTCTCTTCCCACTTTTCAAATGTGGTGTTGTGGGACCTGCCTGGCACAGGGTCTGCCACCACAACCCTGGAGAACTACCTGATGGAAATGCAGTTCAACCGGTATGACTTCATCATGGTTGCATCTGCACAATTCAGCATGAATCATGTGATGCTTGCCAAAACCGCTGAGGACATGGGAAAGAAGTTCTACATTGTCTGGACCAAGCTAGACATGGACCTCAGCACAGGTGCCCTCCCAGAAGTGCAGCTACTGCAGATCAGAGAAAATGTCCTGGAAAATCTCCAGAAGGAGCGGGTATGTGAATACTAATTCCTGTCTTCATTAAAAAGGCTCACATTCCCTACCCACTCTCTTGCAGCTGGCCTGCCATGAGAAATACCTCAAGAGTACTCCAGAGAATTCCACAAGGCCCAGAAATATGTAAGTATTTAGAAACTTTCTACAGTGAAAATTGTTGGTTTCTACATCTCTTTTTTCTCTGCAGTCCTTCCAGAAGAAAACTATACGTAAATCTGCTCAGGATATTCAACAGCTAGCCAGTGCATATGACATATACTGGGTACTTAAGAAACGTTTGTTAAATGAATCATGATTATAAAGAAAAAATAAATTAAAACTTATGTTTAGTTAAACACTGTTTTGTGTATTAGTCTAATTTGTTTTATCTGAAGAAAAGTAACATAAGAAAGATAATAAATGTGGAATACAGAGGAAATCCATTCTGAGAGGTAAATTCATAGATGTTATCATTCTAACATTCTGATTTTGCTTTATTAATGATACCCAAATGCTTCAAAATAATAAGTAGGTATAAATTTCTTAATTTTGAGGAAAATATAGTACATAATCAGTGAAAAATTATACTTTTGTCAACTACAAACAATTTTTACAGCTCAGGTCCCTGGGGAAATGGAAGTGCTATTAAGTGATGGAAGAAATGAAAGGGAAGTAGGTGTTAAAGGCTGAAAAGGAGGATATGTGTAAAAACGACTTCACTTCTGGATGGTAGGGAACTAATATACAGCCCTCTTCCTGAAGGAAGAAGCATTTAATCAACTAATTAGCCACAGCAGTTGGATTTACTGGGCTAAGTAAAAAATCCATTCTCCCTCAAAGCAGTGCTGTGTAACAGAAATATAAAGCTAACCAGATAGGTAAGTTTACATTTTCTAGGAACCACATTCAAAAAATTATTTTCAATAATATACATTTATTCCCATATATTACTCAAGATATCGTTTCAACATGGAATCCTTAAAAACTACTAGTGAGTTTTTTGGAAATATAACTTTGAAATCTGGTATGTACTTAACATATCTCAATTCAGACTAGCCAATTTCAAGTGTTCAGTAACCACATTTGGCTGATGGCTACTATATTAGACAGCACGGCTCTAAAACAAAGCTACTGAAATCCAAAAACAAAAACAACAATGAAAAAATCTTTTTGCAATAGAACTCTAAACTCTACTGTAAAATATACACAAGGACTCCTAATGTAAAAGCTGATTTCAAGATTTCACAACGATAATCATAATGATGATGTAATAACAGCTGACACTTAAATATATCAGTACAAACCATGCCCCAGTTATGGTTTTAAGCATGGTTTTTACTCAATTCTCACAACAACCCTATGGGGATTATAATCTCTATCTGTAAGATGAAGAAACAATCCCAGGCAACCAGGCCACAAGGAAATATTATGCATCTGATAAAATAGTAAAGGAGAATTCTATGTACTGATATGGAAAAAGATATTCTAAGTGTATACAAAAGACCTTTATATTGGACAGTAAGTTAAAAATCAGGTTGCAGAACAAAATATTTACTATAACCTTCTTTTTCCAAAAGAAAAGCGCAAGAAAATAAGAGACATTCTCACACATTTGTACTTCTACATATAAACTGTTAATCAATCACAGTTATATTCATATCAAAAAAGGTTTGGAAGGTTAGAAGCAATGGTTAACACTGATTATCCTGGGAGAAGGTGAGTTTAAGTTAAAAGGTCTCTCTGTTTTAAATTTTTATCTTTTATATAATTTTAAATGTTTATATGCCAATGCTGGCAGAAAGAAAAAATAATACAAACTTTTAAAAATGGGAGAGCAAAGAAGGAACAGCCTTGAACTTGACACTAATCCTACAAATTCTGAAAGCACAGCAAAAGATATGGAGCATCAGGGACCTTTGCCCTCCAAAGATTTGCCAGATAAATATAATTTAAGAATGGCTTTTTTGAGAGAAATACATAGTTTAGAAAAACATTCAAAATGTGCCTATCTTACGTTAATGAATTTACCTGTGGATAAAGCTGGACAATAGGAA